TTGTCCTCCTATCACCTCTTTTCCTGAACACCCTCCAGCCTGGCCACCTGCCCTTTGGACATGCTCCATATTGTCTGCATCTTTCTTAAAATATGGTGCCCGGAACGGAGGAACAAAACTCCAGCACTGGTGGGTGAAGGAGACCTGGCTTTCGCATCAGGAAGCCTTGGGCTCCAGACCTAGTTCTTCCACTCACCAACCTGGTAGAAACCTCGGGTATGTCATGACACCTCTTTGAGCCTCAGTTTTCCTCATGACGAAAATGGAGCTTAGATGAATACTGAGCTCAAAAAGTTGTTCTGAGAATGAAATCAGGTAATGTGAGTGAGATGTCTAGTGCAGTGGGCACATAGTAAGTGCTCAATATACAGTAACTTACTAAGATCATCATCATGCTCTTCATCTTCGTCATCCTCATCCTCATCAAAATAGGACCATCCAGCCGGCCACGGTGGCTCATGCCTGTAATCCCAGCACTTTGGGAGGCCGAGGCGGGTGGATCACGAGGTCAGGAGACCAAGACCATCCTGGCTAACACGGTGAAACCCTGTCTCTACTAAAAATACAAAACATTAGCCGGGCGTGGTGGTGGGCGCCTGTAGTCCCAGCTACTCGGGAGGCTGAGACGGGAGAATTGCTTGAACCCGGGAGGTGGAGGTTGCGGTGTGCTGAGGTTGTACCACTGCACTCCAGGCTGGGCAACAGAGGGAGACTCTTTCTCAATTAAAAAAAAAAAAAAAAAGGACTATCCCTTGATTTGGCATCTGTGTTAGCCAGACTAAGGTCAGGGTAGCTTTGTTAGTGCCTAAGCTACCCTGCTGGCCCAGTAAGTTTTGGTCGCCTAAAATCCTGAGGCTCTCCTGCATATGACAAGGTTAGTCCAGTTGAGAGCACTTGATTATCTGGACTGAGAATGTCTTTTCATTTAGCCCTGTTCAATTCCAGAGTCTTGTCTTGAGGTCACATTTCTGGCCTGGCCTCAGTCTTCTCCCCAACCTCTTTGGTCTCTCTCATTGGCAGCCTGTCACCCCAGACCTGCTGATGACCCCCAGTGACCAGGGCGATGTCGACCTGGATGTGGACTTTGCTGCACACCGGGGGAACTGGACAGGCAAGCTGGACTTCCTGCTGTCCTGCATTGGCTACTGTGTAGGCCTGGGGAATGTCTGGCGCTTCCCCTATCGAGCGTACACCAATGGAGGAGGTATGGGCCTGAGGTCCTGTCGGAGGGTGTCTGGGGTGATGGGCCAAGGCCCTGGGGTACAGTGAGCTTTTAGGTGGCCTCAGCCACTGTCTCCTAGGCGACCTTGGGCAGAACTCATTGAAAGTGGTTTATAGTAACTTGGGGCTGGGAGGAAGGAGTTTACCCTGTCTTGTCCTTCTCATCACCCAAGCCCTTCCTTCCTCCCTCTCATCCCCAGGAAGGATACCCACATGGTTCCCTCTCTAAGGCTGGCCACCCCACGCCCTGCACGGTGGGCAGAGGGAGCTGCCTCTGCTTCGTGATAAGGAGCTGTATCTGCCTGCCGATGATCACTGCACTTTCAGTGTTCTCCCCACCCCCTCCTTCCTCCACCTCCTCCTGAGCTGTGCTCCATCAATCATTCCCTCTCTTGAGTCTCCAATCTTTCCTCCTCTCTTGGTTCCTTCCATTCAGGCTGCAAACACAAAGTCTCTCCCATCTTAAACAAATTTCCTTTCATCCCTGCTTCTCCATCAAGTGACGGTTCCAAGTCTCATTAGCAAAAGCTGGGGCTGAGCGCCTACCACCTGTCAGGCCCTGGGCTTGGTGCTTGCTGTGCCCATCTCATTTAACCCTGGTGATGACCCTATTGGGTAGGCACCATGGATACGATGAGGTAGCTGAAACTTGAAGACACCAGCGTCCTTGCCCAAGGTCACAGGGTGGCAGACCCAACATTCCAACCCAGGACTATCTCCTCCCTAGCCAGTGTGCTCTCACCAGTACTCGTATCTCCTTCTGTCTCTAGCAAACTCTGAAGGAAGCATATATTGAGAAAGTGAGAGAAATCCAAATAAAGCTAGATGAAGCAAAGAAAGGATAAATTTACATGACTAGGATGTGTGGGACTGGAGCTGGCCTCTGAAGCTCTAGGACCTTGATGACACCCATGGTGTCTCTCGGCAAGCACTCTCCCCATGTCCCTACTCTTCCTCTCTGTGTGCTGACCTCATTTTGTCCTGAGACAGGCTTCCTCCCCGCAGTTGGTGGGGGACAGGCCTTGGGGGGAGGTGGCCACAGACAACTCTGCAATGACTTCATCCTCCAATGGGTTTAGCAACCCAAGAGCTTTGCAGAACTGCTCTGTCTGAATGAATCTATACAGAATTGCAGGGAAGGCCTCTGATAGGCCTGGCTTTGGATAGGTGCCCACGGGGGAAGGAGGAGAGGGCGGTGAACCCCCTCCTTCCAGCCCCAGGTTATGATAAAACACTTCCAACTAATTCTGCCCAAGGTCGCCTAGGAGGGGGTTGGTTGATGTGACTGGCAGCCCTTCCAGAGTCATATGGTGGTGGGCAGTTCTCTAAAGAAGTGACTGCCAATGTGAGAACCAAAGGGGAAGGGCTATTGGGCCCACGGAACCACAGGTGGCAGTCACAAGTGTCTGAGGCGGCATGGTGGGGAGGGGCAGGCAGATAGAGGGGAGCCGGATTCTGAAGGGTGCTGGTTTCTGTACTGAGGAGTCTGCACTTTCTTCAGCAGGAAATTCACACATTCTCTCCCTCATTCATTCATTCACTCCCTCAGCAGGCGTTTCTCAGCGTCTGCGCTGAGCCCAGCACTGTTCTGGGCACTGGGGCTCCAGAGGTGAGTAAATCCCTGCTGGCCACTCTGGCCCTAAGGCCCTTGCTGACCACCCCGCTCCCGGCAGGCGCCTTCCTCGTGCCCTACTTCCTCATGCTGGCCATCTGTGGCATCCCCCTCTTCTTCCTGGAGCTCTCCCTGGGCCAGTTCTCCAGCCTAGGGCCCCTGGCTGTCTGGAAAATCAGCCCTCTCTTCAAAGGTGAGGCCTCAGTGGTCCCCAGGGAGGGAAGGCTGGGCAGCCCAGCAGCCTCTCCCCACACCAGGCGCCGGCGCAGCCATGCTGCTCATCGTGGGCTTGGTGGCCATCTACTACAACATGATCATCGCCTACGTGCTCTTCTACCTCTTCGCCTCCCTCACCAGCGACCTACCCTGGGAGCACTGTGGCAACTGGTGGAACACAGAACTCTGCCTGGAGCACAGAGTCTCCAAGGACGGCAACGGGGCCCTGCCCCTCAACCTCACCTGCACCGTCAGCCCCAGCGAGGAGTACTGGAGGTCAGGCAGCTGCTGGCCCCGCGGCATCTGAGCACTACAGTCTCCCACTGTTGCCTCCCATTAGCCAAACCCACACGGAAGCTGAAGAGGAAGGAAGAAGAGGAAGGGTGGTCTCGAACTCCTATCCTCAAGTGATCTTCCTTCCTCAGCCTCCCAAAGCTGAGGAAGGGGTAAGGTCTGGTGAGGCCAGCCTCCTGGGTCAGAGTTCCAGGGGACACTGAGACCTTTGTCTCCCACAGCCGCTACGTCCTCCACATCCAAGGCAGCCAGGGCATCGGCAGCCCTGGGGAGATCCGCTGGAACCTCTGCCTCTGCCTGCTGCTGGCCTGGGTCATCGTGTTCCTCTGTATCCTCAAGGGTGTGAAGTCTTCGGGCAAGGTGAAGCCTGGGAGGCCCCGGAGGCCTGAGGGATGCCATCAGCTCCTCACTTATCATCTCTCAGGTGGTGTATTTCACGGCCACGTTCCCCTACCTCATCCTGCTCATGCTGCTGGTCCGCGGAGTCACCCTCCCAGGGGCCTGGAAGGGCATCCAGTTCTATCTCACCCCCCAGTTCCACCACTTGTTGTCTTCCAAGGTGAGCCCCTCAGGGCGGGGTGCAGAGGGAGGCACACCCTCCCTTTCCATCCTTCCCGGCACAGGTGTGGATTGAAGCTGCTCTTCAGATCTTCTATTCCCTGGGTGTGGGCTTCGGGGGGCTCCTCACCTTTGCCTCCTACAACACGTTTCACCAGAACATCTATAGGTCAGTGTCCCACAGCCTCCCAGACCCTGGGGACCCTGGCCCGCACCTGGACTTCTTCTGGTAGAGACACTTTCATCGTCACTCTGGGCAACGCCATCACCAGCATCCTGGCTGGCTTTGCCATCTTCTCCGTGCTGGGCTACATGTCTCAGGAGCTGGGCGTGCCTGTGGACCAAGTAGCCAAAGCAGGTGGGCAGGCTGCCAGGCCTCAGTGGGGTGAGCAAGCTGCTGACCCCGTGTGCCCCTGGCCCAGGCCCTGGCCTGGCCTTTGTCGTCTACCCACAGGCCATGACCATGCTGCCTCTGTCACCCTTCTGGTCCTTTCTCTTCTTCTTCATGCTTCTGACTCTCGGCCTAGATAGCCAGGTGAGTCTCGTCTGTGGCAGCAGGCACCCCGTATTCTGACCCCCAGCCCCTCCTCTCTCCTCAGTTTGCTTTTCTGGAGACCATTGTGACAGCTGTGACAGATGAGTTCCCATACTACCTGCGGCCCAAGAAGGCGGTGTTCTCAGGGCTCATCTGCGTGGCCATGTACCTGATGGGGCTGATCCTCACCACTGATGTGAGTGGCGCTACAGGGAGGATGGCAGGTGGAAGGGGACACCAGAACTGTGCTTGTGTTTTAGGGGGGCATGTACTGGCTGGTCCTTCTGGATGACTACAGCGCCAGCTTCGGGCTGATGGTGGTGGTTATCACCACGTGCCTTGCCGTGACACGGGTGTATGGTGAGAAGAGCCGTGGGAAGTGGAGTCGAGCTTGGGGCCATTCCTCCTCCCCTCCCCTGTGCAGGCATTCAGAGGTTCTGCCGAGACATCCACATGATGCTGGGCTTCAAGCCGGGCCTCTACTTCAGGGCCTGCTGGCTGTTCCTGTCCCCAGCCACGCTCTTGGTAACTGGGGAGGGCGGGAGGGTTTCTGGCTGCCGCAGTGATGCTGGGAGTCCCCACTCTGCAGGCCCTCATGGTGTATAGCATCGTCAAGTACCAGCCCTCGGAGTATGGCAGTTACCGCTTCCCGCCCTGGGCTGAGCTGCTGGGCATCCTGATGGGCCTGCTGTCCTGCCTCATGATCCCAGCTGGCATGCTGGTGGCTGTGCTTCGAGAAGAGGGCTCACTCTGGGAGGTGAGTCTGCCCACCCTGTCCACTCTCAGCCTCTGTTTTCACTGCTCTCGTTGCTTTGCTGCAGCGGCTCCAACAGGCCAGCCGGCCGGCCATGGACTGGGGACCATCGCTGGAGGAGAACCGGACGGGCATGTATGTGGCCACGCTGGCTGGGAGCCAGTCACCAAAGCCACTGATGGTGCACATGCGCAAGTACGGGGGCATCACCAGCTTCGAGAACACGGCCATCGAGGTGGACCGTGAGATTGCAGAGGAGGAGGAGTCGATGATGTGAGGCAGGAGGCAGGCGGGCAGAAGGCCCTGCCCGGGACCTCACAGTCCCTTCTTAGAAGCCTGCAAAGGTCAGCTGTGCCCTCTGGGATTCTGAGAGGCTATGGGGGGGCCTGCCATAGGGATGCCAGTCCCCCAGTGGGGGTCCCTTCTGCAGCCTCTGCCTCTCCTGAAACCTCTGACAACCCCCTACACACACACACAGGCATACTCAGACCCACTCAAAGCTGAGAATGATCCAACTCAGCCCTACTTTGCGGATGGACATATTAAGGCCAGGAGGGGAGGGACTTGCCCCAGGTCGCATGGCAGAGGGGACTTGAACCCACGCCTCCTGACCAGCCAGCTCCCTTTCCCATGGGGCAGCCGGCACCACCTTCTCATCTCTATTCAGGGCCTACACCCCTCCCTTTTTGGGGGGAGCCTGTCCCCACACACCTTAGCACAACCAGAATCTTGAGTTGGGCAGGGAAGGTCAGGGCTACAGAGGCTCTTGAGGCTCCGAGGCCCTGGGGATCAAAGGTCAATGAGTTAGGTGGGGAGAAAGATCCCTGGGGGCTCCTGTATGCAGGACTCCTGAAGGAGGTGGGAGCTGAGGGCCCTGGAGGATGGGGAAGGTTTGCAGAGAGAGGAAGAAGAGGGCAGGGTGGGGAGGAGCTCTGGGCCAGAGGATGCTGAGCTGCCTGGGCAGAGACCAAGAGGGTTGGAGACACTAGTTTTACCAGGTTACAGGAGGGTTCAAGACAGAAGGAAAACTAACAGAGGGGGAGCCAGGGATGATGGGGTGGGCAGGGGATTTGCATGATGAGGAGTATCATTCCAGATCTGTGCAGAGCGGATCGGACGGGACAGGGTGGAGCGGGGAGGCCTGTGCAAAGTGGGAAAGAGCTGCCGGTGGCCTGAGCCAGGGTGCTGGGGCTGCGGGTGGGGAAAGGAGGCCCCAGCACTTCAGACAAAGACCACCCCTTCACCCACTGGACCCCAAGCCGCAAAAGCTGGGGAGGTAGGAAGGGTCACTGTGAGGGCCCAGGGCCCCTCTCTTCCCATCTCCCTTGTCCTGGTGGCCTTCAGTGTCTCTTCCAGTTCCAGGAGCTGCTGGGAAGCTGGCCTTCATTGTTGGTGACAGGGCAACCATGGGACTAGGAGGTGGCCCATACACATGGCTGGCTGGTCCTGAGGCCACCCACCTTGTTCCAGGACATGGGCCCGGGCCCGGTGTGGGGGTAGACGCAGAGGGCAGAGGGTAGCCCTTGGTACTGTGGGTCCCTCAAAGAGGAGAGTGGGGTGCAGAAATGCCTCAGCATGGCTCATGCACACAGCATTCTCCCGTGGGGCAGGGTTCCCTCATGCAACAGGCCTCCCTGTGGCCAGCCTCTCTGCCTGTCTCTCGCTGCGTCCCCCCAACCCCTTGTGTTCTATTGGTTCATTGTTAATAAATATCAAATGAGGTCACGCTCCTTACCCCGTCTCCTTACTGCTGAGAG